CTTCTAGCTTTAAGAATCCGGGCCTATAATCCCAGCACTTTGGGAGGCAGAGGCAGGAGGATGGCTTGAGCCCGGGAGTTTGAGACCAGCTTGGGCCCAGGGAGACCACCGTCTGTACAAAAAAAATCAAAAACTTCGCCGGACGTGGTGGTGCGCGCCTACAGTCCCAACTACTCTGGAGGCTGAGGCGGGATCACTTGAGCCCGGGAAGTCGAGGCTGCAGTGAGCCGTGATCGCACCACTGCACTCCTGCCTGGGCAACAGAGTGAGTCCTTGTCTCAAGAAAAAACAAAACAAAACAAAAAGCAAAAAACACATAAAATCCAGGCCTGAAAAAGCGCCCGGGCCAGACATGCCTAGCTGGAGTTTCTCCTGCCTTAGCGCACCCCTCAGGCACACGGTGCCCTGTAGTCGCCCTTGGAGGCCGCCAGCTCCTGGGGAGGCATGGCCCTTTCTGCGGGAGGTGTCTCAGGCAGGCTCCAACACACACCCGCGCTGTCAGCATCTCGCACAGTCCGCCCGAAACACCAGGGAAGGGGTTCGTAGGTGTGGGGGTGGGGTGGCGAGGCCAGGCAGCCTGGCGCGAGGGAGAGAGCCGAGGCCTGGGCCAGGAAGGCCCTTGGGTGCCGTGTGGGCGCAGAGCCCAGGAGAGCGCACTGCCAGGCCCGGACCTCCCCGCCCCTACCCCGGGAAGAGGCCCGTTCGCCGCAGGGGGAAGGCGGGATCATAGCACCTCGGAGGAGCGGCCGGTCCGGGCATGCGGGCGGCGGGGCGGGGAGGGAGGCTTCCGGAACCCCGAGAGAGCACCCGTGCCTCGCGGGCCCCGTGCCCCGTCCCCGGGCTCCCCTTCCTCTAACGCAGGGGACCCAGCCCGGGGCAGTGCCGGGCACTGGCGCTGGCGCCCCGCTCAGCCCTGCGATCCTTCTCCGCCCCGCCCCTCCCCGCTCCGCCCCGCCCCTCCCCGCTCCGCCCCCGGGCCGCCCCGCCCCGCAGGCTCGCCATTCCCGGGCAGGCCCCGCCCCCTGTTTCCGCTGGCGGCGGCGGCGGCGGCGGTGCCGGAGCGCGAGCAGAGCGGAGACCCCCAGGTCCTGCGGGCGCGGTGAGTGCGGCCCGGGCGGCGGGCGGCGAGGCAAGTGATGACCTAATTTTTTGCCTTCCTGCAGGAATATCCTGGAACCTTCTTTTGTTTGTCAGCAGCCAAGGTGTTTCCAGGAAGTTCAGAGAGAACAGGTCAGTGTTGGTCCGGGTCCATTGTGGGGTAGTTACCTGGACCTGTCCTTTGTGTTCCTCCTAGAATTTAAGAAGTGCAACATGGCCAGGGGCTGCCTCTGCTGCTTGAAGTACATGATGTTCCTCTTCAATTTGATATTCTGGGTAAGTCCTTCCGTTTCTCTCTCCCTTCGCCCAGCTATTTACTGAATGCCCACTCTGTGCACAGGATCCTCCAGTTGGTGAGAATGGGCTGACTGGGCTCGCAGAGGGCGGATCAGTTTTCTCGTGCCAGGAAGTCGTGGAATCGGGAGGTCATCTGGCTCGTCCTGCGCTGAGCATTTGAACACAGGGCTGTCAAGGGAGAGGTGAGAGCATTCTAGGGTGAGGCAGCAGCAGGTGGACCACGGATGAGTTTCTTCTGTCTCATAGGTGGTGACACTGAAAGGGGACTGCCTCACCTGGACTACGTGTGTGCTCAGTGTGCTGGAACTCACTGCCTGGACAAAGCTGCCCTAGATTTTGCCATTCCTGGAGCTCACAGGCCTGGAGTGAGCGGCTGCCTGCCGCGGGGCTGGGTCGGGACAGGAGCGCTGGGTTCCAGGGTGGACGAACTCCTGTTGGATTTGCCTCTTCGGACCTCCAGTTCCTTGCTTAGTGGTGGGGGGAGAATCTTCCCTGTTAGCCCATTTCCCACTTCAGGGTAGCAAGAAATGGAAGTCGTTTCTGGGCCTGGGCAGGAGATGGGGCCACAGCCACAGCAGTCAGTTGATTTGAACACGCCCTCCCCCCTGCAGGGGAGGGCCTTCACGCCCTCTAAGCAGGTAATGAGGGGGCGGGCTGCCGTATTAAGCACCCTGGCTACGCTGGGGAGAAGCTCTGCACCTTGTTTGACACACAGAACTGTCGCGGCTCCTTCCTATTGTTAGAAGCCTTAATTACTATTGTTCCAATTCCTCCCTCCAGCGATCGTCATTAGGAAGAGCGTTCTTGTTTCTTCCTCCTTCCCCCCATCCCCCTGAACACGTCTTCAGGGCTGTTCCCTGGCGCTGCCTGCCTCTCACCCGGCTCTACCCTGTTCACTGTGCCCTTCTACCCAGGGCAGCCCCTGACAGCCCACCTCCCTTATCCCCTGGCCCTGGCCTGCGCTCCCACCTGCTACCTCTTTAGGAAACAAACACATACCCTTCCCACCCCCATCCCCAAGTCTCCCCATTAAAACTCATGGCTCAAAGCCAGGGATGCTTTACCTTGTGTGTGGATTCAAGAACCTGTCCTACCCGCTTCTCTGGTGGTTGTGAGAATCCAAACCAAGAGAAGGGTGGTGCCTTAAACTGGAAAGTACTGCACACATTTAGGGGGTGTCCGTGCACCAGCGCCGCAGGCCATAGCTGGCTGGGGGAAGGCTTGGGCTACCCTGCTGCTCTGCCATTGACTCCCTGGGAGGATCTTTGACTTCAGCTTCTCCTCGGTAAGGTGGGAATCAAATCTTAATCAAACTTGCCTGGTCCCTCCAGCTGCCATTTGCTGCTCTCTCCAGGCTCCGTGGTGGGCCCGGCACAGCCTGTATCGGAGTGGAGAACGTAGGTTGGTCCAGAGCACGTTCCACCGGGACCTCTCCGTCTGGAGCCTGTATCAGAGTGGAGAACGTAGGTTGGTCCAGAGCACGTTCCACCGGGACCTCTCGCCAGGCTAATGGGCTTTCCTTCCTTTCCAGCTCTGTGGCTGTGGGCTGCTGGGAGTGGGCATCTGGCTCTCCGTGTCCCAAGGCAACTTTGCCACCTTCTCCCCCAGCTTCCCTTCGTTGTCTGCAGCCAACCTGGTCATTGCCATAGGCACCATTGTCATGGTGACGGGCTTCCTCGGCTGCCTGGGGGCCATCAAGGAAAACAAGTGCCTCCTCCTCAGCGTAAGTTCTGTCCAAATCCCCAGCCCCTCCAACACCTACCCATGCCTGGCCCTTTCCTTTCCAGTTTTTCATCGTCCTGTTGGTCATCCTCCTAGCAGAGCTGATCTTACTCATCCTCTTCTTTGTCTACATGGACAAGGTAAGCCTTACCAGATGGGAGGGGGCATATGGCAACCGTCTCACTGTGTCCCTCCGCCTGGCAGGTGAACGAGAACGCCAAGAAGGACCTGAAGGAAGGCCTGCTGCTGTACCACACCGAGAACAACGTGGGGCTGAAGAACGCCTGGAACATCATCCAGGCTGAGGTGCGGGCTGGGCCGCCCTGGTGGGGCCAGGCGTCTGACTGCCCCTTCCATTCCTGCTGGCCAGATGCGATGCTGTGGTGTCACTGACTACACAGACTGGTACCCAGTGCTGGGGGAGAACACGGTTCCCGACCGCTGCTGCATGGAGAACTCCCAGGGCTGCGGGCGCAACGCCACCACGCCTTTGTGGAGAACGGTGAGGCTGGGGATGGACCGCTTGGGTCCAAGGGGACCCTAACCTCGTGGGCCTCGCTCCCCAGGGCTGCTATGAAAAGGTGAAGATGTGGTTCGATGACAATAAGCACGTGCTGGGCACGGTGGGGATGTGCATCCTCATCATGCAGGTAAGAGGGGCGTCCCCAGCAGCCTCACCCACTCCTGCCTCAGGCCCCTCCCCGTGTCTTTCAGATCCTGGGCATGGCCTTCTCCATGACCCTCTTCCAGCACATCCACCGGACTGGTAAGAAGTACGACGCATGAGCGGGCTGGCCGGGAGTGCCCACCCCGCCCTGCTGCCCTGTGGAGGGAAGAGGATTGAGCTTTGTGTCACCTGCCTGCGCTCTCCAGATATGACCCCTGCACCCACCCCCCACAGCCTGCCCTACCCCACCTACCCTGCCTCAGCCTCGGACTTCTCAGTGGGTGGAGTGCCAGGGAGGAGGAGGCACACGGAGACCTGGGGCTCGGGGCCCCTGGATTCCTGCATCTGCATATGCGTATTTGCCAAAGACGACAGGGTGGGCTGGGGTGCGCTCCGGAGGAACCCCCGGCACTGATGGGCTTCTGCCCCTGCCCTTCCTCACACTGACACTTTGTCCCCACATGGGGTGGGGAGCAGAGTGCCCGCCCCGTGGAGATACCGCCCCAGCGGGGGCTGCGACATCCATGGCCACCATGGGGCACCTGGCGGGGCGGGGGTCTGCCGGCCTCTGGGCAAGGCCCCTGGAGCATCTCGCCCAGGCTTTTTATACCTTACAATGTAACTTTTTTATTTTATTTTACTCTATGATTATTCAGGAATATTATCTCTCAGATAAGTTTAGGGTTAGATTTCTGATTTGTAACTTTTTACTGTGTTGATTTCTTTAATGGTTTGACTTTTTTTCCCTGAGGGTGAGGGATGGGTGGGAAGAGAGGACATCTGTCCAGTCTCAATCAGGACAGACCACCGTGCGACACCCAGGAGGCTCTCGGATGGGGCGCGCCTGCGCCCTCAGAACGTGTGGGAAGGAGGGGGCGTGGACAGGACACGGGACCTTGCCAGGCCTGGTGTCTGAGGACAGGAGCCTGGGAGAGGCGGGTGGAGCGTGAAGCAGGCTGGAGGTGCCCCTGCACGGGAGGTGGCGTTTGCTAACCAATCGAGCTGGAAATGCCAGGGCAGGGGGGCCCCACGGTGCTGTGGCAGAGCTAGAGGGGTCCTTAGACTTTTCACTGATGAGCAGTTGTTGGTTTTTTCTTTCTCCCTTCCTCCCGCTCTCTGCTGGCACGCGAGGCTTCCCCTTCCACCCCATGTGGGTATTCCCACAACAGGTTCTGCACACCCCAGTTATTTCACAGACATTCCTGCTAGAAACTGTCAGACAAATACCTCTCTAGTTCGGATGCTGCTCACTTTCCCCCTTGCTTCTGGAAGGGGAAGCAGTCCTTAGGTTTTGCTGTGCTGGGACAGTGGCAGGGGACCCACAGGGGTGAGGACCCACGGTCCTCCCCGCCAGCCTTGCTCAGCTGTGGGTTGCCCTGCTGGGAAGGAGGGAATCACGTCCACCTGGGTCCCAAGATCTTCGCCTCCTTCCCTGGGGCCACGGACATCAGCAGTGGGTTGGGTGGCGATTATATCATCTGTGATCCCAAGGAGAAGAAATACAGAAAACCCAAGAGAGGTCAGACTGGCTCTTGTTACCGGAGCCACGGGAAGAAAGCAGCCGGAGTCACGCACGTGCAGAGCTGGGCATGGGAGAGAAACGGGCTGGGGAGTGAGGCCAGGAGTGGGATTCAGCTGCAGCAGGGCGCCCCCTCCAAACTGCAGCTGGTCTGGCTTACTGTTTTGCCGTTCAAAAAGGTCGCGAATCCGTGGGACTGAGCACGGGGACCTCACCCGCTAGCCAGCGTCTGCTGCACTTGATCAGGTGGGGCCTTGGTGGGCGGCTGCCTTTCCTATACAGTTTGTCTTGTCACCCTGGTTTCCCACTGGGGCCAGGTCTCTTCTCCAGCCTCCACCTGCCTGTCTGATCCAAGAGCTGAGACACGGCCACCCAGCACCAGTCACTCCTCTGTTCACCTTAAGTAACACACAAATCGGGAACAGGAGGACAGAACCGTTGGCATTATCAGGATTCGTGTTTTGTGGGGGTGGGAGTGGAGAGTAGGGTGGTCTTGTGAGTTGTGCAGGGTGAAGACCGCTTCCCTGAGACAGGGGCAGTGGTGCTGATGGAATGTGGGGGAGGCCCACATTTGAGCAAAGCTGCCCTGCCCTTGTCCCCTGGCCTGGCTTCCTGGTAAGGAGTTTCAGCCGCCTCCGCAGGAACCCCCAAAGTGCAGATTCCGGAGCAGACACATCCGGGCGGAGAGACTCAGCAGACAAGTGCTGCAGTTGCACGGTGGGACCCGGGGCCTCGTGCGTTTTTTGCTGTGGGTGGGGTGGGTGGGTTGGTTTATGCCTATCAATGCAATTTTTAATTTTTGTTAATATCAACAGCAAAAGCCTAGTGCATTGGGAGATGTGCAACCTCCCTGAAAATCTTTTCTGTTTCTGGAGTACTTCAGGGGTGGCCTCTGGCCCCAGAGCCTTTGCCACAGTGCTCCCACCAGCCCCCACCTCATCCGTCTGTTTGCAGAGCCTCATCTACAGGTCCCCACGCTGCCTTCTTTACTCACTCTGCGCTTGGCCGTTTTGTTATTTGGCTTAGTCTACATTGGGCGGAAGTCTGTGTGCACAGAGTGGGTGTTCCTTCGAGCCCCTTCCACTCAGAGGGCCACACCCAGCGATGCCAGTGAAGGTGGCACAGCCTCTCTTCAGTTTCTCCTGACTGTGATCTCACTGGGGTAGAATTCCCCTGAGAGAATTCCCTCACTCACGGCTCCCTTTGCCAGAGTCAGTTCAATCAGGTCTGATGTGAGCAATTTACACACTTGTCTCAGAAAGTCCCTCAGGGTTTGTAGAGGACTGCAGGGGGGCATCCGCTGCAGACTCAGCCTTTCTCTGCAGCCATCCTGCAGTGGGGGTGAGCGGGCACAGGCTGAGAACTGCTCTTGGGTGGTGGAAGCAGGTGTCACGGTGCAAGTCTCCCCCTGCACCCCTCCCCCAGCTTGAGCCGTGTCACCCCCCTCTCCCTCCAGCATGGGCCTGTGTCTCAGGCTCTCTGGAAGGTGGCCCTGCCCCGGACCCTCTTGCAGGTGTCCTGGTTTGACTTGGAACTAGATGGCCATCTTTCCAGGCTTTGGTGGCCCAAGAGCAGTCTGGGTGGATGGAAGTGGCTGTCCCCTCCTCTCCAGCCCCTGCCCACCCACTGGTGGAGGTGCTAACTAGCAGGGACGTGGCATAGGATGGGAGCTGGGCGTGAGGTGCTTGGGGTCCATTCTTTGTCCCTCAGCTTCTCAGAGTCCGGCCAGCCCTTGTGTTCCCGTGCCCCACACTTTCCTCCTCCCCACTGCAGTGAGTCAATAGTCCAGGGTGGGGCCTGGCCTCCCTGCCCTGATTGGGGACTCAGGAGGTGAGGCCTGGGGGGCTTCCTGCCCCCTCCTTGCCCACCTGCCTGCCCCCGGGCAGCACGGGAGGGAGAGCAGGGTGAGCACGCTTGTTGGTTTCAGATGCACTTTCTGCTTGCATTGCCGTATCTGTGCGTTCCTTCATCCTGGTCCTGGCTTTATGGAACACCATGTTTTTAGCATGTTTTTAAATAAAAACGGATAAAGTGTCAAAAGCACAGCAGGCTGTCTCTCAGTGGTGTGTTTTGTT